TTTAGAATCTGAAAAACTGGGTCAGTGGGCGTTTCATGGGAAGTATAGAATGTTAGCAAAGTATCCTTTCTTAAGTTTTTCTGCGAAAACGGTAATAATGTAAGTATAACAAGGAGCACTTATAGTATTATTTTCCAAAGCCCTTGCTTAGGGAAGGAGCTTCAGTATTAAGTTGTTAAAATCCATACCCAAAGTATTTGTTATGCTTACAAAACTGGAGATGGTTCTGCTTTGATCCTATTTGCGGAAATTTGCATGCATTTAACAGAGGAAAACGTGGTCTCCTGCTCTATTAAGTTTGTCTGACTACTTTTAATAAGGCGAATTCACCTAAACTCTGTTCTAGGGTGTGAACACAATTACTTGCCCTGAAAATACTCAGTTTGACTTTTAAAGAGCTAAAGTGGTAACAGGTGGGGAGAGGGCTAGGCCAAATTGTTTGAGGGGGTGTGGAACTGTGGAATTTGAGTGAAGAGAAGGCCCAACTTTTTTTAAAAAAAGAGCGGGGCGAAATAACTTGGGGCACAACAGTATGTCTATTTTGTAGGCATCCCTCTTCCCCAGGGCAACTGGAGCCCAAAAAGTGGGTGAGAAAGCCATTCCAGGGCAGCCAGCACTTCCAGAAGTTTAAGGTCAGGATGCCGGAGCTCAGGGGAATGCCGATGCGCCGGGCAGGCTGTGCCTGGGCAGTTCATTCTGTGGCAGCTGGAGGCACTACTCGGCCGCCGCGGTGCGAACTGCGGGCACTGTGGGGCGGAGACCTAGGGGCGGGTCAACAAAGGTCGGGCGATTGTGTCTGGAGGCAAATCCGACGTAGACGGCGGCAGGCGGAGCCCAAAGCCGGTGATGCAGGGTGCGCAGGGATCCCACCTGGAGAGTCGGGGCGGCACGTTGAGACCCCAGGGGTGAAGGGCGGGGGATCCCAATCCCAGCCCTGTTTTCCCCTCCCCTTTCCCCGCCTCCTTCTCGCCCCTCCCCCCTCCTCCCCTCTGGTTGGAAAGTTTCTAGAATCTCTTCCCAGCGGCCTTTGCGGTTCCAACATGGCGGAGCTGACGGTGGAGGTTCGCGGCTCTAACGGGGCTTTCTACAAGGTACTGACCGTTTTGCCACTTTGTCGAGTGTTCTTTGGTTTCTCACGGTATTTTTTTTTTCCAGTCAATTCACAATGAATCAAATGTCCCCATTTTGGAACTCTGAAGTATTTATAATTGATCTCTATACATATCTACAATCTACTGCTTGTTTCTACTTAGACTTTGACTCCATTACTCATTTTGCCTCACAAAGTGAGTTGGTACTTTGACAAAGGTTGGAAAGGACACTAGCCACCTGTGTGTGCACTGAAATCATGTACGCTTGAACATTTGGAATTTTATGTCCAGCCATAATCCACTTGCATATGCACTTTGTGGAAACTGTGGTCTTCAGAACTCTGGAAGAATGAGAATGGCGGAGTGGAAAAGAGTCCTGGATTTGAAGTAAACAGATGAGAATTCTAGGTCTGTACTTCACCTTACCATTATCTAACAATCTATGCTTTTATAATGTTTTTGTGTCTTGCAGGGATTTATCAAAGATGTTCATGAAGACTCCCTTACAGTTGTTTTTGAAAATAAGTAAGTTATTTTTGTTGACAAAGGCCTTAATTAAGTTGTTAATACACCTTTTCTAATCCTTCAGTTGGCAACCAGAACGCCAGGTTCCATTTAATGAAGTTAGATTACCACCACCACCTGATATAAAAAAAGAAATTAGTGAAGGAGATGAAGTAGAGGTATGTATTTTTAAGTTTATTTTCTTGTGTCTGAATGGATATAGGCATTTTTTTTTCTTCTCAGGTATATTCAAGAGCAAATGACCAAGAGCCATGTGGGTGGTGGTTGGCTAAAGTTCGGATGATGAAAGGAGAAGTAAGTACTCTTCACACTTGCTTTGTGACTAGTGGGATTTTTAAAGTATTTTGATGTCTTTTAGTTTTATGTCATTGAATATGCTGCTTGTGACGCTACTTACAATGAAATAGTCACATTTGAACGACTTCGGCCTGTCAATCAAAATAAAACTGTCAAAAAAAATACCTTCTTTAAATGCACAGTGGATGTTCCTGAGGATTTGAGAGAGGCGTGAGTAATTTTATATACTATTGAATTGTTCTGAGTTCTTACACATAAATTGATTTCTCTCTAGGTGTGCTAATGAAAATGCACATAAAGATTTTAAGAAAGCAGTAGGAGCATGCAGAATTTTTTACCATCCAGAAACAACACAGCTAATGATACTGGTAAGATAGTACCATATTATAAGGTAGCTTATAAGTTTTGAGTAATTAGCTTGTTTGTTTATAGTCTGCCAGTGAAGCAACTGTGAAGAGAGTAAACATCTTAAGTGACATGCATTTGCGAAGTATTCGTACGAAGTTGATGCTTATGTCCAGAAATGAAGAGGCCACTAAGCATTTAGAAGTAAGTGGGTTTACTTACAAAAGAGTTTTCTGCTTTTATATTACTAATTTTCCTTTTTTATTAGTGCACAAAACAACTTGCAGCAGCTTTTCATGAGGAATTTGTTGTGAGAGAAGATTTAATGGGCCTGGCAATAGGAACACATGGTAGTAACATCCAGCAAGCTAGGAAGGTTCCTGGAGTTACCGCCATTGAGCTAGATGAAGATACTGGAACATTCAGAATCTACGGAGAGGTAAGTTCTCTTTCTCCTGCCTTGGCCTTTAGGATTTCATTTTTACTTTTCCCCTCATCTACAGAGTGCTGATGCTGTAAAAAAGGCTAGAGGTTTCTTGGAATTTGTGGAGGATTTTATTCAGGTTCCTAGGAATCTCGTTGGTAGGTACTTTTACTAAATGTTAAATAAGTTACTTACCATTGTATTTGTTTTCTCTTACTAAAGGAAAAGTAATTGGAAAAAATGGCAAAGTTATTCAAGAAATAGTGGACAAATCTGGTGTGGTTCGAGTGAGAATTGAAGGGGACAATGAAAATAAATTACCCAGAGAAGACGTAAGTATTTAAAATGTAATCTGCCTCTTTAAAACACTGAATACTTTTTTTTTTTTTTAAACAGGGTATGGTTCCATTTGTATTTGTTGGCACTAAAGAAAGCATTGGAAATGTGCAGGTTCTTCTAGAGTATCATATTGCCTATCTAAAGGTTTGTATACGGTTCATACTATATTCTGATATAGAAGACTTACTCTTTTTTGTTTTGATTGTAGGAAGTAGAACAGCTAAGAATGGAACGCCTACAGATTGATGAACAGCTGCGACAGATTGGTATGGGTTTCAGACCTTCTTCCACCAGAGGGCACTGATGAAAGTACCGTCTCTTCTGTACAAGGTTCTAGGTCTTATAGCGGAAGAGGCAGAGGTCGTCGGGGACCTAATTACACCTCCGGTTATGGTAAAAAAAAATTTTTTTTTTTTTTTTTTGGTTCTAAGTGGTTTATGTTCTTTTCTTTTCCAAGGTACAAATTCTGAGCTGTCTAACCCCTCTGAAACGGAATCTGAGCGTAAAGACGAGCTGAGTGATTGGTCATTGGCAGGAGAAGATGATCGAGACAGCCGACATCAGCGTGACAGCAGGAGACGCCCAGGAGGAAGAGGCAGAAGTGTTTCAGGGGGTCGAGGTCGTGGTGGACCACGTGGTGGCAAATCCTCCATCAGTTCTGGTAGTCTTTTCTATACTCTGTCAGCATCCATTACGAATATTTCTTGCCTCTGACATGAATATAGTGCTCAAAGATCCAGACAGCAATCCATACAGCTTACTTGATAATACAGAATCAGATCAGACTGCAGACACTGATGCCAGCGAATCTCATCACAGTACTAACCGTCGTAGGCGGTCTCGTAGACGAAGGACTGATGAAGATGCTGTTCTGATGGATGGAATGACTGAATCTGATACAGCTTCAGTTAATGAAAATGGGCTAGGTATGTAAGCACTTAGGGAAGAGAAATATATAAACACCTGTAATTTTTTTCTCATCTTTAACAGTCACAGTTGCAGATTATATTTCTAGAGCTGAGTCTCAGAGCAGACAAAGAAACCTCCCAAGGGAAACTTTGGCTAAAAACAAGAAAGAAATGGTAAGGAGAATTTAACCTGTAGGTTTTTTTTTAAGAAGTTGAAAAAGTTGTCTCCCTTTGGCAGGCAAAAGATGTGATTGAAGAGCATGGTCCTTCAGAAAAGGCAATAAACGGCCCAACTAGTGCTTCTGGCGATGACATTTCTAAGCTACAGCGTACTCCAGGAGAAGAAAAGATTAATACCTTAAAAGAAGAAAACACTCAAGAAGCAGCAGTCCTGAATGGTGTTTCATAAACTGAAGAAGTTCCTAGTTTACAGTTCTTTTACATTACATTTACAATAGTGCTTGTACAAGCTTGCCAAAGATAGAATATGGATCGCCAGTCTTTACATCGCACTTTCAGTTCCTCCATTTGGAATTCAAAAAGGGGAGGGATCCTGAAGAAATCATATGTTAAACATACTTTGACACCTACTGTGTTATAAAATATATCATCAGATGTGCCTTGAGAATAGTATATGTAACATTAAAAAAAAGTTGCTGGCTATAGGAAATGTTATTTTGTTTTCAAAATATGGCAGAGATGGGGGGTGGTGGGTGGGGTGGGATCCCTAACGTAATATTCTTTATGAAAGCATTAGCTGCTTTTGTTACATTTTTAATATGCAACCACTTCTTCACCTGAGGAAAACTAGAATGAAATGCAGTCTAAAATATTTTGCACTGAATTGTAATTTCTTCATTAGTTTAGTCTGGAAACTGGTCTGTTTTAATGTGTTTTTTAAATGCTGTATGTAGAGGAAAATCTGCAGACCACTGGAATACATTTGTTAAACTCTCATCTGCAGGGACACTGGGCGATACTTGGCAGTGACTGTTCTACCTTGAGGCTTTGTTTGGTTTATTTATTAAAGTGTACAGTATTTAAAAATCAAACATAGCTTTAGTTAAAACACTAAGCTGAATTAGTCATGTCCATTCAGACATAACCTGAACTACTGAAAAGATCAATTTCCAGAAGGTTTATTCTGTATAAACTACATGTTAGTCTTCAGTAGAGTATCTTTTTTTTTTCCTTTTTTTTTTTTTTATTTCGGTTGTTTGATGTGCAATATGTTTTTGTATGCAGGTAGTAAATAAACTTTGATCTTCCATTTGCTGAATTTTTTTAACTTTCTACTTTTTACACCAATTGTTGCAAAATAGTTGGAGCTATTAATAGGCTTAGGATAGTATACTTTGCTTTTTAAAAAGCATTTATACTTGCTCATAAATAGCATTAAAATGTCAGTTGGCCATTTAATCATTTTGTAATGAATCATCTGAAATCTTTACACAAGTTTAGGCTGTTAGATGCATAGGTAATTAATAATACATGTGATAATTAGCAAAAAAACCTAACAAAATTCTAATCAAAGGCAACTTTGGAAGACAATGGGGGATAGAAGGGATGACAAGCAATTTTTAAATAATAGGCCAATGATTTGCTTTATTCATTCTCAACTTATTTTGAAGGCTCTCATATCAGTGACCAAAAATCAGTTATTAAACTTTATGTATATATTTTAGCCAGAGCTTAATTTTTATGAAGATAAAGACATGAAGTTTAACAATGGACAACAGTTAGTACAGCTAATTGTGAGGTCAAGTAATTGTTAGACATAGGGGAAGGCTTTGTTCCACAATATTATATGGACCACTGAACAAGAATGACAGCCCTTTGTTATCACTTGGCATATGAAAAGTGTTGTGTGCATAGTTTGTGTTAATTTTTTATGTGCATAAAAATGTGATTTTAATTTATATGCTCTGAAGGATAATTCAGGGTATAGTTAAAAATGTACAATGTGCCAGTTCAGTATATATAACCCTAGCCCTCAAATTATTCTGATTAAGGTTAAAATGTGCTGGTATTACGTGCTTTTTCCTGAGGCCTTCTGATTGGTTCTTGGTAACAGAATTTTAAAGTAAGGTGTGAGTAGTGCAACTCCTGTCCTTTATATATAAAGATATCAAGTAATTTCATGTCCTGATATTTAAAAAAATTACCCACAAATGTGTTTTTTTAAATCGATCAAAGCTAGCAACAGGTTAAATTGTCTCAGTTCTCTTACATAATTGGGTTAAAAATTATAAGGTATTAGAAGAATTTTAATTAATGCCAAATTGGTAAATATGGTGTAAAAAAAAAAAAAAAGACTTTTCATTTTCTCCCACATAGAATAGTCAGATATATTAAACATCCCTTTTCCATAAAGATGGTTTCAATGGGAATGGAAGAAACAAAATCTTAAAAGAGTGAGTATAGCTGAACCAATTCTTCATTCTAGCAATAACCACACTAAGTTCATTACTTTACAAATGACTAAACCCAATGTCTTGTCCTTTAAAAAATATAGGTAGTGCAGAATTGTGATAAATACGCATTTGTTTTTTTAGAGAGCCCCACTCCCCAAAGGGTAGCCATTAATTCAGGTAGCCTTTTAAATGTATTTGAGAGGGTTCCGTCTTTTTGGCTGCTATCCTAGTTAGGTGAGATGTTGCTATGGGAAGAACTTGCCACTATACACTAAACAGACACTTAAGCAAAAGATGTATTCTGGAGCCTGGCACAGTAGCTTATGTCTTTGGTTCTAGCTACTCAGGAGCCTGAGGTGGGAGCATCATTTGAACTCAGTTCTGGGCCACTGAGACCCTCTTTAAAGAGAAGGAAAAAAAGGTATTCTGGAAGATCTTGTGCAGTTGCAACAATGTTTCAGCATATATATGTGAATTCATATATGACACCTGAACGGAATCATGAAGTAACAGCTGAGATTATATGGTGGCAAAAATGACCTGCTTTTCCTGAAGCTTTGGGAGGCCTAGGATTCTTGCTTTAGGCATCACCTTTGTTAAGCCTTAAAGGGGGCTACAACTTGTGCAAAATGGTGTCTCTGGTAACACTTCAGAAATAATTGGCAAAAGTGTAATAGGAATACACAAATCTTTATTTTGAAATAATCTTGTATTTTAATGTGGAATTAGAAGCAGCACATCAAACTGGTGAGTTCACAGAAACTTACCTGAGATGATGCTGGGTTCCATTGCTGTTGTGCTAAGTCACGTATTTTTGTAGCTGCTGTTAGCTGTGTCTAGCGTTTTGTAACCTAAGGAGGGTCTTATAGAAGTTGGTATGTTAACTAAATCTTGGACTGGGAAACAGCACCATTTGTATCCTCTGCAAACAGATTTACGCTTTTGAGGCTCAAACCAACTAGTGTTCTCATGGGCTGTTGCCTAAGGACAGATAAACATGGAAAACAGGCTATGTCCAGGGACAGATGATTGGTGGTTAAGAATTACAGTAAAGGAAAATTACACCTGGATTTTCTTCTGTAAAGTTTCAAGGAACTTGGATTTGAACTGTGAATCTACTGTTTTGGCAAAAAATCTCAAAGAAAAGGATGTTTGTTACTGTCTCAGTCTTCCTGTCTTTGCTACACGATTTGGATCCCTTACGCTTTTTCGTTAAGAATATCTGTCTGCTATAGTGAATTTGCTAGCCCCTTATTTTTTTTTTTAATTTTAGTTCTTTATTAGAACGTGTACTTGAATGGACTGTAGTTGCTCATAACCCATGTTAATCTCTGATAGTATTTGGGTTTTATTTCAGGAGCTTTTGCAATAAAGCAGTAACTGCAATCTGCTAAAGTCAGACTGTTAGCAAGTGGTGTTAAAACTGATTTAAGTCCATTACACTGAACAGTAGGAAATTACCACTTTTGTAAGGCTCAAAAATGATCAACTATTAACAGTTTCTTATGGTTCAGTCTAATTACAAATTTTTAAAAAGTTTATCAGTGTATCATTTCAGATTCATCTGTATCTTCTGTAATATTATTTCCAGTACTGAGGTAAGGTACACAAAAATTCCCCTGGAAAAACTATATTCTAGTTTTGTAAGATGATTTCCCACAGTCCATTTGCTTATTTCTTCCTTTGATAATTCAAAAAGATGCTTTAGGTAATGGTACAGAATTAGAAGCTGCTATTTTAGCTCTATTAACTTTTTCTCTATGGTTTCAATTTTATCCAACCAGAGAGGGCTGGCCTAGTTGGTATCTTTAAGGCCCTTCCAGTAGTAATTTGAGTCTAGTCACATGTCAGACCCTGAGCAACACCTAACCAAATGCCCAAGTATTCTCATAAGGAGTATGCTGAATTTAAGTGGTGTTTGTTTTACATATGTATCCATCCCAGACATTTTCAACTATGCTGAATGCAATCTATAAGATATTCCAAACAAGGACAAAGTAATTTTTCACAAGTCTTACAGCCCCACTATTAAGTATGCTACTAATTAGCTTCTTGAATTTCTTTGTATTTCAGTGATTGGGATGTTCTTTTTTTTTGGGAAAGTTTTTTTACCCCTTTGTACCCTCTTAATTGGATTAACTGTAAAATGTACATATTAATTTTCTAGTTTTAGAGACCATTTTCATTAAAAATATTTTCCAATAGTTTTTCTAGATAAACAATTTATACTTAATTGTTGCTTGGTTGCTTACATTTCAACCTCTAGGCTTCCTTTTTCAGCTAACTTGGCTGTCTTCAGGTTGTAAAGAAAAATGTAAACATATATTTGAAATTTCATTAACTGAAACTGCTGTAAGGTGTTAGCAAATGTTAACCATAACAGATTATCCCATATCATTGGACTGTTCTATTATTGGGTCAGGAATAATAGGTGACACAGGATAGAAGCTCTTCCTATATATATCTTGTTGCTAAGGCAGTAGTTGGCTCTAAGCTGATAAACAGCACACTGTACAGCAGTCCAAAAACTAAAACCAGAGCTTAGGTCATTCAAGTTAACTGGTACTCAAGGTTACTCATTCCAGGATACTTTACATAACCAAAAACCTAGGAGAGCATTCTACATTGTAATTTTTTTTTTACTTTGTTTACATAAAATTTACAGGGTTTTGTTTTTTTAAGCTTAGTCTGTTCTTTGACATTGTTGATTCATGTTCTAAATTTTCATCAGATTTAACATGTTTGGAGGTTCTTGTGCACTCAATGTGAACCTACTACAAGCTTCTGAACTGCAAAACCTTTTTTTTAGGTCACTGTCAACAGAAAGATGCCTTATAGAATTTCTCATGATTGAAACAGAACTCTGCATTCTAACCTAAAACCCCTCTAACCCTTTAAATGAAGCATTATGCCTGCGTGAAATTTTATTTTTAGACATTTCTGATACTAGGTTTTCTTTACGGGGGGGCATACATATTCAGTATACTGAATTTATACAGCTTTCAGTGTGGCAATATATTAAGAAGCTAGTTCCCTAATTTTTCTCAGTTCTCATTGGTTTTCCATTTAAATGTTTCCGTAAGTACTCTCATCATTTGGAAAATACTTGATGGCAGGAGAACTTGCTTAAAACTAAAGGTGGAGAAAGAGTTAACTTCCAGGACAACCCATTATAGCTCACTTCTTACCAACAAAGCAGTTTTTATACAGCACCTTAGGACTCATTTCTAATGTCAACCCAGATGGCCAGTAAAGGCAAGGGAAGAGGCTAAGTGACTCACAAAAATCTCTGATATTGAGGTCTAATGTGAAGGCTATAGATAGGAATTCCCCACAAACTTCTAATGAGGACTAATATGAACAGCAAATTGGAGAAGACACCAAGGACCTAATTTTAGTTTCACTAGCCGTGGGACCTTAGAAAAAAGACCATTTGCTCTGGACTTTTGTTTCCCAAGCCATAAAATGTGGAAGAATCTTCACAATTTCAAGTTGGTCATGTATATTTCCCTTTTACAGAGAAAGCTGAAGCCTCGAGGCTCAGATTTACCTGGCTTCTGTTTACCTGGCTTCTGCAGAAGTTTAACTTGTAACCTACCTCTCATTCCCAAAGTGTGTTTAATCATGCCGCCTTCTTTAAAATATATCTGGAAGCACCAATGAGTAAAGACAAAGGCCCCAAGCTAGATCTGTAGAGATAAGTACTAGACTCACATCTCAGTACTATCAAGGAAAACATGCTTAGGTTATCAGAATTGTGAAGGCCATAGTACAAAAAGTTAAGAGAACGGAACTCAGGATCTGAGAAAGATCAGCCATTCTCAGCATGTTGCCTTGGCTGCTTAACCTTACTAAACTTCCATTTCCTCACATGTAAAATGTACATCATAATAACTAGTCTACTGAGATAAGGGAAGAATACTTAGCACAGTGCTAGTACACTGTAAGTACTCAAATGTTACAGATCCAAGTATTTTGTAAGAAAATACCAGCAAAAGATAAAAGTTTTTTTATGGATCGTATTTGTATCAATCACCTACATGATCTAGAGCCCTCACATGGATAACATTTAAATGTTCAGTTTGCCTAATAGCCTTCAATGAAACACGGATTCTTCTACTTAAAAAAGGTAAGCCTGGAGAAAATAAAACTGATTACTATGCAAGAAAAAAATGTGCTCTGCTGTGCTCCTTGGTATTTTTAAGTGGTTTCCATTGTCTTAACACCTGTCTTAAAACGGGTATGTTGTTTGCACTGAACCCTCAAAAGTATTTATACCTATTAAGTTAAATTTCCCTTTTTAGAGTTAATGCTTCATTGCCTGTCGGCATATTATCACTATCTGTCTTTGAAAAATTTTCTTTTAAGTCTCAACTATTTCTTCATAAAGCTCTTGTTCAGAGAAACATTTTTTGATTTGTCCAATGGACTGAAATAAAAGGTTAGTAAACCAAAATACAGTTGATCCTCATTATTAGTAGAATTCCT